TCCCAGGGGCAGGCTGGGCACCTCACTGTCATCTTCATCATTATCTGGCTTCTCTACGTTATTTTCTGTTTCTTTAGGAGTCTCGGCACTTTCTTCTCAGATTCCTCTTTGTTTTCAGTTTTTGCTTTTTTTGTATCAGTCCCAGCATCATTCACCATTTTTCTCTTTTGATTCTGAATTGGGAGACTGCATTGCTGCTTCTCCATTGGTTAATACGGTGGATTTCTGGGGAGATTTTTTAGGTTTTATATCTTCCACTGCCTCTTGAGACATGTCTCCATTTGGAGCTTCTGATAAGCCCACATTCATAGAATGTTTTCATTTTTTAACCCTTCTACCTCTCATTGTTTCTTCAGACACATCTGCATTTTGAGTTTCTGACAGGGTCAGATTTGAGGCCCCTGCAACTTTAGGTTCTGGTGCCGCAGTTTGAGTTTCTGCTTCTTGATCTTCTTGCGCAGGAGTTTTTCATTGGCAGGTGAGACATTGCTGTCCAAGAAGTGCCTAGATCACGACGTCACACAGTACAGCTACTCAGTTCTCGGGGCTGACGTTGCTTCCACTTGTATACATATTTTAAAGCGTATATGCAGTTGAACTCTTGAGTACTTGGTGTGGACGCTTAAAAACTCTTTAGGGAAAATAAGGAGCTCTTTAAATGCTAGTTGACTAAAACTGACTTGAATTTTACTTGCTCATGTAAGGAGCCAAATGGATGAATAAGATAGATAGGCCCTCTATTCAGTCTTTCTTTCTAGATAAAATAATATGATGTGAATAGCAGATATCCCTTAAGTACTCTGATTAACCTGTTTTGCCTACCGTTCCATTATTGGAACACTAAGCATGTGGGAGTTATTTCTGTCCTGCTCAAGGTCATCGCTAAGGTCTGATTGCAAAAATTCAAATAATTGCAACCTCTGGCATAAATGGGTTAAATTATTATAAACAACAACATAATGGGGTGGGGAGAAATAACTGGGAATTGAAGATTTTTTTTTTTTTTTTTTTTTTTTTTTTTTTGGTCATATAGACCTTTGTGTAAATCCTGGTTTTGTTAACTTAGTTATAGGGAAATGGACAATTTAATTTGATTTTCTGTCTCCTCATTTAACACTGGATTTATTTTTATTTTTATTTTTATTTTTTTAAGACAGAGTCTCTCTCTGTCACCCAGGCTGGAGGGCAGTGGCGTGATCTCAGCTCACTGCAACTTCTGCCCCCCAGGTTCAAGCAATTCTTGTGCCTCAGGCGCCTGAGTAGTAGCTGGGGTTACAGGCGTGCACCACCACACCCAGCTAATTTTTGTATTTTTAGTAGAGACGGGGTTTCGCTGTGTTGGCCAGGCTGGTCTCAAACTCCTGGCCTCAAGAGATCCACCCATCTCGGCCCCACAAAGTACTGGGATTACAGGTGTGAGTTACCGTGCCCGGCCTATAACTGGATATAAAAAATCCTTTTACCAGAGTTTGTGAGTCCAGAGTGAGATAGTGACACTTGGTGGGAGTTATTCAATGTACATTAATTTATCTTCTCTTGATGTAGAAAGTAACAATCAGCATGACTTGGTGACTACTAACAAGGAGAGGAAATTCTAATCATTTAATGTTTCTGATTTAATTGATTTATTGATAACTCTCCATTACTTTTTCAAATCTCTGAACTAGAAAGGGCTTATTCATAGAGTAAAATGATTAGAATCTTTGTTTCATTGAAAAACAACTAGTTATAAAATGGTTTTTTTGTTTGTTTGTTTGTTTGTTTTGAGATGGAATTTCGCTTTTGTTGCCCAGGCTGGAGTGCAATGGTGCAGTCTTGGCCCACGGCAACCTCCGCCTCCCAGGTTCAACTGATTCTCCTGCCTCAACCTCCCAAGTAGCTGAGATGACGGCGTGCACCACCATACCCAGCTAATTTCTTTCTTTTTTTTTTTTTTTTTCTTTAAGTAGAGATGGAGTTTCATCATGTTGGCCAGGCTGGTCTCAAACTCCTGACCTCAGGTGATCCACCTACCTTGGCCTCCCAAAGTGCTGGGATTATAGGTGTGAGCCACCACACCCGGCCAAATGGTCTTTTTTTTTTTTTTTTTTGATACAAGATCTTGCTGTCATCCCGGCTGGAGTGCAGTGGTGAAATCACAGCTCACTGTAGTCTCAACCTCCCAGGCTCAAGTGATCCTCCTGCCTCAGCCTCTTGTGTAGCCAGGACTACAGGTGCACAGCACCACACTTAGCTAATTTTTTTTTTTTTTTTTTAATTTTTAGTAGAGACAAGTTCTCTCTGTGTTGCCCAGGCTGGTCTTGAACTCCTAGGCTCAAATGAGCTTCCTGCCTTGGCCTCCCAAAGTGCTGGGATTATATGCATGAGCCATTGTTCCAGGCCTAAAATTATCTTTTTACAACTCAGATAAAGTAGTCCATTTGAAATTCTCCTTGAAAACTTAAAAAACACTTAAGGGAAGTAAACTAGTGTGAAATAAAGATCACAAAACACTTTCAGTAGTGTTCAGAAAAAGAAAAAGCATGTTCCCAAATATGAGTTCTCATGTAAATCTAATCTAAAAACTTGGTTCATATCATGGGAAAATGCCTTTACTTAGATTGATAAGAGTGACAAGTTTAGAGCAAAATATAAAATATGAGGTACTGCTCTATTTGTAAAGTAAAAAAGAGTCTTAATAGTGAGAAACGTCTTATTTTAATAACTTTTGGTGGGGTGGGTGAGTTGTAATTTTCACTAGTTTGAGTACACGTATACATTTTCCATGTAAGTTTAACATGAAGTTTCTACGTTGAGCTGTGGTTCTTCCATTCCTAAATCAATTGTTTTAACAGGTTTCCTGCAAAACGTTTGTATGTTGTGTATGTTACACTCTTAAAATACTAATTTATATGTTTTGTTTATCATTTGCAATTAAGCTTTTAATAATAATGTGATTGAACATAAAAGAATAATACGCTTATCCCAAAAATAAGCACCGTAAATCAAGAACATTTATTCAGCAATTTTTCAATGCACACTTTTATTTATTTTTTTAATTTTTAATTTTTTTCTTATGATCTTGTTGCATACCAGTGTATGTACTCTTTTAGGCAGTTATAGAATATAGACAAGGCTCAGCCTTTTCTGTCAAGTCTCATTAGGCCCATGGGTGAGCAAAATCTGTAAACTACTTACTGATCACTTGTATGTAAAGTATTATACTGGTGGATAGTGACTTTTTTTATGGAATCACTGCAGTATAATAAGCCATATTAAGAGTATAACACATAAATGGTATAGAAACAGAAATAATTAAGAACATCTGCTGGTTTGTCCACACAAATCTTGTACACAAATGTGCATAGCGGCTTTATTCGTAATAGCCCAACTGCAAACAACTCAAGTCTATCAACAATTAAATGATAAACAGATTGTGTTACATCCATGCAATGAAATAGTATTCAGCAATAAAAAGAACAAAAATCCTTACGCTCAACAGCATGGATGAATCTCAGAATAATTATGTCCATGAAAGAAGCCAGAAAAAAAGAGTACATACTATATAATCCCATTTATATAAAATTCTAGAAAATGGAGCTACTAAAGTGTAAAGCACATTGATAATTCCTGGCAAGGACAGGAAGGTGAGACTGCAAAGAAACTTACAGAAATTGTGGCAGTATTCCTTATCTTGATTGTGGTGGTGATATATATGTTATAACTCATCAAATTGTCCACTATGCAGTTTATTGTACATGAATTATATCAGGAAAGCATTCATAAAGTGATTTTTAAAGAACCTATGCTGGAAGTACAGATGTGATTGATTCCATAAATATATTGGAATAATCCTTGGAGAGATTAGAGTGTATACCCTGGTAAACCTAAATTGATATGCTATCAAACACAGGATCAGTGAGTCCCAACAGAACTACCACCAGAGTTCAGTGTAGAGAAAGACAGCTTGGTTTAATGATAAAATGAGGATAGGATTTAATTAAAGTCAGAGGCTCTGAATTTGAATCCCTGTTAGGCCATATTTTCTCTAATCTTTATTTTTCTCATCTTTAGTTTCATTAAGATTTTAAGATCCAAAGAATATATTTGAAAGTACATCTGAAAGTGACATAAAAATGGAAGGCTGGCCGGGCGCGGTGGCTCACACCTGTAATCCCAGCACTTTGGGAGGCCGAGGTGGGCGGATCCCAAGGTCAGGAGCTCGAGACCAGCCTGGCCAACATAGTGAAACCCTGTCTCTACTAAAAATACAAAAATTAGCTGGGTATGGTGGCACGCGCCTATAATCCCAGCTACTCAGGAAGCTGAGGCACGAGAATTGCTTGAATCCGGGAGGCAGAGGTTCAAGCAATTCAAGAGCCAAGATTGCACCACTGCACTCCAGCCTGGGCAACAGAATGAGACTCCGTCTCAAAAAAAAAAACAACAAAGGCTTTCCTGACATTTAGCTTAGAAGGGAAAACAAAATAAAGTAGAATTTGACCTGTGGAGATCAGTGAGGAGGGAATTCCAAAAAGGGACCAGAGCTGGGAGAGTGGGAATATGTATGATACATATGGAAAATGATGAGTCAAAAGCAGTTTAGGGCAAAGAGTTCATTTTGCAGAGCAGGGAGGGAGAGATAGCAGCCTAAAGTATCTAAAAGCATAATAGAGAGATTATAAAATAGCGAGAAAGTTTACCATCAGGATATAAGTTGCTGTTACTAGCCCTGTAAGCTTAGCCAAGTCATTTAATTCTCTGAGCCTCAATTTCCCCATCAATGTAATGGGAGATAATAATAGTTCTGCCAGATCTCAAGGATTTTATGTATTTAAATCAGTCCATGTCAGATGTGATAGAGTGTAGGATAGTACTGAAAAGTACCAAGTACTGTTGATAGTTCAGCGTGATTATCAAGCTGTGGGCTAATAAGTGTCTGGACTCAGATAATTGTATTTTAGAGACAGTTTAAATAACAGTAAAGATTAATATAAGGCCGGTGAGACTGAAGGCAAGGAAATCAATCAGGATGCTGTTTCAGTAGTCCAAGGCAGAGGCAGAGGCAGTGGCAGTGGAGAAAGGAAGGGATGGATTTGAGATAGGTCTTGGTGACCAGGTCTGTGTTAGGAGGAAAAGGGGAAGAGAAATTGTATTAGTTTTCTGTGGCTGTTGTAATTAATTATCACAAATTAGATGGCTTAAAACAACGAAGTAATTTCCTCACAGAAGCTTGAAATAATCATAACTGGGTTGAGATCAAGATGTTGGCAAGTGCTCCTTCCCTCCGAAGGATCTAGGAGAGAAACCATTCCTTGCCTCTTGCAGCTTATGTGGGCTGCAGGCATATTCATCTTGTGACTATATCATTCATCACTGGTCTTCACGTTGCTACACCACCTCCTCTTCCCCACTTTTCACCTTCTCCTGTGTGTGCCAAGTCTACATCTGCCTTCCTTGTATAAGGAGACTTGTGACTGTATTTAGGGCCCACCTGGGTAATCTGGGATAATCTCCCCATTCCAAGATATTTCATCACATCTGCAAAGCCATAAAGGTATCATTCACAAATTCAAGGGATTAGAACATGGACATTTGGGGGTTTTAGCTTTTTGGAGCTGGTCCTGTCATTGACCAGAGTACTTGAAAAAGAAGAATGCATTTTTGAGAGATGATAATGAATTCACTTGGGATCTGCTGAAGTACCTATGGGCCATGTGTATGAGGGTATTCAATTTATGTTATCAGAAAACCTCGAATCAGGTGGCTTAAACAATACGGACATTTATTTAAAACAAAAAACAGCCTCAGAGTTGGTTAAATTAGCAATTCAGTGACATCCTTGAGGACATACGTTCTTGCTTTGCCATCCTTAGGCTGGCTCTCCTATGGTAACAAAACGATCCCCACAATTCTAGGCCTTCAATACAGATATGCAAATTTAGTTGGCTTGTTTTGTGTGCCCCACCCCCACCTTTTTTTTTTTAAAGTCTGCAAGGAAACCTAACTTCTGAAGCTACCCATTAGCTTCTATTTTTCTTGGCCAGATAAACATTCTCTTGACCACCGTCTTTTACCTAAATCTTTTTTTTTTTTTTTTTGAGGCAGAGTCTTGCTCTATTGCCCTGGAGCTGGAAGTGCAGTGGGATCTCGGCTCACTGCAACCTCCACCTCCGAGTTCAAGCAATTCTCCTGCCTCAGCCTCTTGAGTAGCTGGGATTACAGGCATGCGCCACTGTGCCTGACGAATTTTTGTATTTTTAGTAGAGACGGGGTTTCACCATGTTGGCCAGGCTAGTCTTGAACTCCTGACCTCAGGTGACCCACATTCCTCAGCCTCCCAGAGTGCTGGGATTACAGGCGTGAGCCACCGCACCCAGCCACCTAAATTTTTTATATCTACGTTGCAGATTTGTTCAGGTAAGGGACCCCTGCCTCAAATACACAAACATTACACCCATCCATCTTCAGTGACAAATGGCAAAACAGACCTCTTGAGCACTTCCCACATCACATTGTTTTACTACTTTTTGCTATGCAGATTTGGTAGAATCTTGCAGATGTGGAACTGTCTTTCTGTGGTTTATTTAAACAGCAGTCCATTCACCTTGCTTAGTCTTGTTTTAAGTTCTTGTCTACAAATTCCTAACCATGTCCTCATTTTCTTTTTCTTTTTTTTTTTTTTTAAGACGGAGTCTCGCTCTGTCACCCACGCTGGAGTGCAGTGGTGTGATCTCAGCTCACTGCAACCTCCGCCTCCCGGGTTCAAGCGATTCTCGTGCCTCTGCCTCCCAAGTAGCTGGGATTACAGGTGCGTGTCACCATGCCTGGATAATTTTTGTATCAATTAATGCTTTATTTTATGTATTTTTTAGGACATTTCTGATTTATTTGCATCCTTGAAGAGCATCTGTAGAAGAGGAAGTAAAAGATGGGTGTGAAAACATTTACTCATAGCTCCTCTTCCCACAGCCAGGAAATGCTTGGAAAGCTAAATATGCTGCGAAATGATGGACATTTTTGTGATATCACTATTCGTGTCCAGGACAAAATCTTCCGGGCACATAAGGTGGTACTAGCAGCTTGCAGTGATTTCTTTCGCACCAAACTTGTAGGCCAAGCCGAGGATGAGAACAAGAATGTGTTGGATCTGCATCATGTTACAGTGACTGGCTTTATACCTCTTTTAGAATATGCTTACACAGCCACTCTATCAATTAACACAGAAAATATTATTGATGTTCTAGCAGCAGCCAGCTATATGCAAATGTTCAGTGTTGCCAGCACCTGCTCAGAGTTCATGAAATCAAGCATTTTATGGAATACACCCAACAGCCAACCTGAAAAGGGTCTAGATGCTGGACAAGAAAATAATTCTAACTGCAATTTTACTTCTCGAGATGGGAGCATTTCTCCCGTGTCCTCAGAGTGCAGTGTGGTAGAAAGAACCATTCCTGTCTGCCGAGAATCCCGGAGAAAGCGCAAAAGCTACATTGTTATGTCTCCTGAAAGTCCTGTAAAGTGTGGCACACAAACAAGCTCACCCCAGGTATTGAATTCTTCAGCTTCCTACTCAGAAAATAGAAACCAACCAGTTGACTCTTCCTTAGCTTTTCCTTGGACTTTTCCTTTTGGAATTGATCGAAGGATTCAGCCTGAGAAAGTTAAGCAAGCAGAAAATACCCGGACTTTAGAATTACCTGGCCCATCTGAGACCGGTAGAAGAATGGCTGATTATGTGACTTGTGAGAGCACAAAAACTACCTTGCCTTTAGGTACCGAAGAAGATGTCCGGGTCAAAGTAGAAAGATTAAGTGATGAGGAGGTCCATGAGGAAGTGTCCCAGCCTGTCAGTGCATCTCAGAGTTCGCTGAGTGATCAGCAGACAGTTCCAGGAAGTGAACAAGTCCAAGAGGACCTTCTGATTAGTCCACAGTCTTCCTCTATAGGTATAATGCCTTCTGTGTTTTTCTTGGTGCTAGATTACAGTGGTCCTCTTTCTCTTATTCACAGGCTCAGTAGATGAAGGCGTTTCTGAGGGCTTGCCTACACTTCAAAGCACGTCTAGCACTAATGCTCCTCCGGATGATGATGATCGGTCAGTACTAACATAGCATTTCGTTACCTCTTCCTGGTTGCCTTCTTTGGTCTGTTTTTTTTAGATTGGAAAATGTTCAGTATCCCTACCAACTCTACATTGCTCCTTCCACCAGCAGTACAGAGCGACCAAGTCCAAATGGTCCCGACAGACCTTTTCAGTGTCCAACCTGCGGGGTGCGATTCACCCGTATTCAGAACCTAAAGCAGCACATGCTCATCCACTCAGGTAATGTCACCTTCCCTGTTGGTGCGTAAGTGTTTTTAGATATTTTGTTTTGCTTTATTTACAGGAATTAAACCATTTCAGTGTGACCGCTGTGGGAAAAAGTTCACCAGGGCTTACTCGCTAAAGATGCATCGCCTAAAGCATGAAGGTAAACGCTGTTTCCGGTGCCAGATATGTAGTGCCACTTTCACTTCCTTCGGGGAATATAAACACCACATGAGGGTTTCCCGGCACATTATCCGCAAGCCTCGGATTTACGAGTGCAAAACATGTGGCGCCATGTTCACCAACTCTGGAAATTTAATCGTGCACCTGAGGAGTCTGAACCATGAAGCATCAGAGCTAGCAAACTACTTCCAGAGCAGGTGAGGTGCACAACGAAAACCCAACCAGGAAAATTCCATATTTCATCCTTTGCCTCTTATCTAGTGATTTCCTAGTACCGGACTACTTAAACCAGGAACAAGAAGAGACCCTTGTTCAATATGATCTTGGAGAACACGGTTTTGAAAGCAACTCCTCTGTTCAAATGCCTGTCATTTCACAGGTCTCCTCAACCCAGAATTGTGAAAGCACTTTTCCCTTGGGGTCTCTTGGTGGGCTGGCAGAAAAAGAGGAAGAAGTGCCAGAGCAGCCAAAGAGCAGTGCTTGTGCTGAGGCAACCAGAGATGACCCCCCAAAATCAGAGCTGTCTTCTATAACTATTGAGTAGTTTTGTGATTTGGCTTCAGTTTTGTTTTTTGGAAAGTGCCTGTGCTTGGTCTTGTACATTTAAATTTAATTTAATTTTTTAAACAAAAAAAGCCGGGTGGGAGGGAGGGGGAGATTGGGAAAGAATTTCCCTTTTTACTTTCTGAGCCCTGAAACTGATTTTATTTTTCCTAACTGAGAGATTGCTTCTGTAAGTACACAATAACATGATGTTGAAACAGAAACTATGAGACTTAAGGAGAACTGGTTGACTTAAAACATATACCAGTTCCTTCTTCCATTGTTAAAAGTAGGCTAACAACAGATCATTAGCTAGAGAGGAAATCAGATGATTATTGACCTTCTTGAGACAAGAGGGTACATGAGAAACTAATTACTAAACAGCTTGACAAATGGCCTGAGTAGATACTTACTGCTGTACACAGGATGTTGTATAATATTTTGTAAAGCCTGTTGTTTTTGGAAGTATTTATGGTAAGCTTTCTTAAAAATTATTATGGTAAATACTTCTGAAATCCGGCGTACTTTTCTTTAAGCTTTGTCATTTCTGTTATGATTTTTCATGGTGAAATTTTGGTACTGAGATGGGCATTCTCTGTACCTTTATAGTACCACTCCAAAGGCAAGGAACCATGATTGACAACAGTCAAGCTGTGGATGAAATGACCAGGAACGGAGAATGAAGTATGTAAATCCCAGCTTCATAGGAACTCTTCTCATACTGCTTTTCAGATTAAAATTGCTGTTTACCTGGTCTCCGAATGTAATGCCTGACTGTGTCATTGCCCGGATCAGTTTTCCCCCTGCCCCATCAATATGTTCTCTTGCATATATTGGCGTGCTGCCATATAAAGTAAAAATACTGGAGATATTCTATATTTTATATATAGGTTTATGTGTTGTTGGGGATGTTTTCATTGTGCTCTTTTGGACATAATAAATAATTCTCTATTGAGGCTACATTCTTTTTTTTTTTCTTTTTTTTTAAAAGAATGGCATCTCACTCTGTTGCCCAGGCTGGAGTATAGTGGCTAAGTCATAGCTCACTGCAGCTTCGAACTCCTGGGCTCAGGCCATTCTCCTGCCTCAGCCTCTTGAGTATCTAGGATTATAGGCATGCTCCACCACACCTGGTTAACTTCATTTTTATTTTTTGTAGAGATGAGGTCTCACTATGGTGCCCAGGCTGGTCTTGAACTCCTAGACCAAGTGATCCTCCTCCTTTGGCCTCCCAGACTGCTGGGATCACTGCACCGGCCAAGGCTGCATTCTTAACCCAACTAGATTGTTTACTGAATCCCATATGACAGCGATACATTGTCCTTACATATTTATTTTTAGACATTGCAAAGTTATTAAAAACAGTTAACTATAGTTTTTACACAACGTAGGCAACAATGAAGAGTATAGACTGTAAGATTTTCATCTATGACTCATAAATCTGGGAGAAAAAAATTATTAAGACTAATGAGAAACTGAAAACCTTAAACTAATGAATATTATTTCTGCTGCTAAAAATATGAAACTTTCTGGTCTGTAGTTGAAATTTGTATGATCCTCTAGACTTGGGTATACTTTTCATCTGGTGCCATTAAAGCATCTCTAATATTGATCCTAAATATTTGTAAGTCCATGAGCAGTGAACTTTGGAATAAGTTTCTGTGTAGATACCCAAAGTTTAATAATTATGAGAGCACCTGATTTGATAGACAGAAAATACAGTTCTTTAGTCAAAACACAAGATCTGAATTTTGTTCAGGTGCTAGACCATACTAAATGTATATATTTTTAATTATAGTGATTTGTTTCATTTTTTTAGATTGGCTAATTCTGTAATTTTTTCCCCAAAAACATGTGAAGAAAGGAAAAGTAAATTAAATTCCTTAGAACTGTTTTAGGTTAAGATTCTCTGTGTCTGCCCATATTCTGCAGTCCTTAACTTGTTTTCAACTCTTTACCTCACTCATGAACTTGTTTTTACCCATTTGCTGCCAAACATAGGTGTGTTCCCTTCAGGAGAATCAGCATATACAGGTTATGATAGGCTCCCACCATTTATGCTTCTTCACTGATAGGGTTGCATTACTTTCTGCAGCAGACTATAATACTTCATATAGTACTGCTGTGTCTCAACTGGAAAGGTCAGGAATTTTAATGTTACGTTGTGGTCTTTGAAAACTGTTAGGCCTAGCAATAGATAAATCTCAAAATTAATTTTAAAATCTGTATTGACAAGAATAGGTAAAATTATGACCAGGAATCATTGTTACCCTTAGTTCCAAGAGGTGGTTTTTGAAAGAGCAAGAGGAAAGAAAAAAGAAAAGAAGGAAAGAAGAATAAAGAAGAGAAACGTGTAAGAATGGTTTGCAGATTGATTGGTTAAAAGTGTTTTTAGCACATCCCCAACCCTGAAAACTTCGCATTAAGAGCCAAGCACAATGTTGGTAGCTCCAAGATATTCTGACTGTGTTCTCAGAATGAGGGATTACCCATCACTGGGTATTCCTTCCCAAGTAGAAACTTTAGATTTTCACTGGTAATACACATTGCCAAGTTTTATGGGAAATCTGAATATACTGTGAAAATGCATATCTGGTTAGTTGTCTGCTGCCCAGATCTTATCAATACCAGTAACTAACCAGTATTTAACATAAAATGATACAAATAAAGGCCTTTTTCTATTTCAGTGAGGGTACATTTTTCTTGATATATATGTACTTTAAGGATATTGGATCTGTTTATGGATCTGTTTTAGGAAACAGATTTGCAAGGGATAATTGTATATATAGTAGTATTTAGGTTTATTTCAAATTCATCTTAGGGATGCCTAGATGCATAATTTTTACCAGGACATATTGAAAATATTGCAAAGAGATAGCCAGTTATATTATCCCATTCATTAGAAATTACCAGTGTAACTAAACATAAATATTCCAGTTTAGAGTGCTTAAACGTAGCTATCTTTCTTAAGGCCAGGAGGGTAACTTTGTGGTATCTAAAGGGCTTAAATTTCAGAATGCAGAATAAATTGCCTTTTTAAAACCAAGCATTTTGTACAAGCTTTTATTTTCAGTTTTTTAACTACCAAATAGGTGTGATGTACTTTAGAAGTAAACAAAGATGTTCACCCATGATAATGGATGTTAAAGCTCCTGCAGTTGTTCTTTTCGTGTTTAAAGGGTATATTCTAATAGTGGAAGCATCAAACATGTCAGTGATTTCATCTCATTCAGAAATAAAGAGATTAATATTGGTCTTTATTTTTTGGCATTTTAAGTTTTATATAAATGGATGCAGATGGAGATTATCACCCACAAATATATTTAAATGGATTTTTCTTAATTTGAATTTCAAGTAATCTTTTTATTTCAAGTAATTAGTTACGCATTTAGTTACATTGCCAGTTTTTTTTTTTTATCAATTTCAGTAAGACAAAATATACTAAAATGTTTAAATAGCCTCATTCAATCTTACATTTTGACATTTCAGCAATCATTCTGGCTTACAGTAATTAGATCCCCTGTTACGACACATGCCCTTTGTTCTTAATAACTAGCAAAAAAAAAAAAAAAAAAAAACTTTCATCTTGTTAAAATACTTTGCCAAATGAAATAGACTAGTCAATACATCTGATGTCCATAATTATTGGTAACTCAGTTACCTTCTAACTAATAGGCTGGTTCAGGAGACTCTCCCAGTTTATAAATGGTTCTCTTGGGAGCCTTTGGAAGCTGTATTAAATCTTTCAGTCTTTTATTTCTAATTTTTTCTCTTAATCTAAATAGAGGCCAGTTATCTATTTTATCAGCTTTTATTCTTGAAGATTCTCAGATTATGTTTTAGTCCCTTTTAGCTTTAATAGTCCTTGAAAAATACATTACTGTATAATGTGGCAATTCTGTAACAGAGACTTATTACTTGAATGAATAATCCTAAAATTTTAATATTTTAGCTGAAGTTTGAGATTTGTGGAATGAACAAAAGAATTAGAAACTTTCATATGTTACTTTGTTTCAGTCATCTGCAAAGTATGAAGCTGTAATTCTGAAATACACATCCAAGTGAATGAGAATTAAAAATTTTCTAAATATTAATACTAACTGGGAAAAAAAAACTAGTGTGAAGTTTACAGTTAGAAGAAACAGACCCAAAGTTGCCAGAAGGTAATAAATAAATGTAGTTTTCACTGTAAGTAAGTTATTGACGTAAGATGCTTTATTTGTAATATATTTAGATTTTGAAAGTTATTGAGAGATGAATGTATAAAAGCTAAATTTTCTTTTCTGAAGCAGTGAAACAAAATTGGGGTAACAAGGAAGCTCTGTTGTGGCAAACATGTCTATGAGGAATATTAAAACTAAGCATACTCCCACAGGCTTTAAACTCAAACTATGAACATTTAAATTAAGTTGTTCCTTATTTTGCCTATACCCATTTTTATCTTTCATTGTCGTTTTTGCTTGACAGTATGGTGACAGAGTATTTTTATTTGGAAAGTCCTCAGCAAGATGAATTAGCCAAAAGCAATAATGGTTCAGATTAAACAATAAAGTGGAATTGATTCAATCCCAGGCTCAACTAAGAACAGTCGCTCTCTGGATGTTTCATTTTAGACGATAGATAAGTTGAGATGTTGTAATATTTATGGGGGGTTAAGCCTGTGTCAGTTATGGGATGAAGACTTGTAGTACCAGTACCATCAGTGGTCATACTTTTTTTTAACTTTTTACTAAACTAATACAGTTAGACATTTCCACTCTATCGTGATTATATTTTTATGATGGGAAAATAAAAACACTTCCATGTTTTTATAAATAGTCTCTGCAAAGATTTCAGATGTTATTGGTATCTCGGTTTGGCAGTATCTGAAAAATTGAGATTGTCTTTGAAATGTTTGTGCTACTTTTACTTAAGTAAACCCCCACTGTGCAAGACCCAGGCCGGCTTCAGCTAATACCAAGGTTTCTGTGTGCATAATAGTTTACAGAGAACTTAAGAGTAAGGACTGCGGATTAAAAACAAAACTTTTTTTAACTTTAAAATTTTTAGTTTTTGTTCAAAGTACCTGGTTTATAAAGTCAAATTCTTTTATTAGTTCCTTTCTCGTTTAAATTGACTGATGTTGCTGATGAAGCTTAAAGTCCCAGGCACGGTTGTGGCGATATACTGATAAAATTGGTGCCTAGTGGTGGGAGGAGCTCCAGTGTCAGGACTTTTATTAAAAGGCCCTTGTTTTCCCAAATGCCAATCTAGCCACATTTAGATTTCATTATTCAATAAAACAGATGAAAAATCATCCCATAAATGAATGTTGAGGTTACCAAAGTACATCACCTGCTGAGGAAGGATAAATCTTCCTGCTTTAAGGGAGCCCTGTCATCTCTCCTCTTAATGCACGTTTCCCTTGGTATTAGTGGAAGCTGTGTTCAAGATGGGAAGCCTTTCCTGCAGTTCTTAGAAACACCTGCTTTCTAAGGAGAGCCTTTTCTAGGATTAGCTTATGTGTGTTTTCTCTAGGCGATTTTTTATTTCAGTTACCAATTTAATTTTCAAGTTGACAGATGCTGTGTAAAGTCTCTCATAATGAGAGTAGTCCATTAAATTGTTGAAAGTTGCACTGCTTTTCATCTTTCAGGTACCTGAAATGAGTGACATCAGGTATTTGGAAGGAGTAAGATCATAAACTGTATTCATTTTCTTCCTTGTACAAAGTGATGACTTCTAATGCTTATATCTCAAGGTATTTTTTAAAAAAGCAACGGTCCCTAATAGAGTAAAATTTGGTTTTGGTCCAAGTTCCCAATAATGTATTTAATGTTTCTGTTGTTTACTGGTGCCTCCCGTTGCATCAGGTAGAGATTGCCTGCCTCTTTGTAGGGCAGCCTTGTGGCACCTTATGTCCAACTTGGAGGATAGTATATGGCTTCTTTGTGCCTCTACTATCTTTTCAAAAGCCATTTTATAAAAATCCTAGGTAGCCTATTTTAATATTTAAATATATATATTTGTGAAAGAACTTTTAGAACAGACCTTTTCTTTTTACTTTAAAATTCCTGTATTTCCATTTTTAAGAGTAAATTTAATCTCCAGGATTTAGAAGTGTCTTTCCAGAGAAGCATAATGAGAAAGTCAGACTGAGGTAATAAGACCAGAATTAAGTGATAGAAGAAACTGTTGTTTGGTTAAAGGACACAGATTTGAAGGAAAAAAATTTTGATGTAACAATTTTTTAAATAAAATTTTGTTTTTCTGTAATGTCATATTTGCTGCTACAGTAGCTCAATATTTTACAGGGCTAACATAAAGCTGGCTCCATTTAAAAACTGGAGTACTTCCTAGTGCAGCCAGCCTAGGCGGAAACTGTACACCATGGTCTTCCAGATGGGTGACTGATGGCTTTGGGTAGCTGATGCATGCTTTAATATTTGCCTATAGCCCGGCAGCAAGGAAGTCGGGGCGGGGGGACTTTTTTACCCTGCCAGTTATAGCATTGTGATTCTTTCTGGGCACTGGCATTTTGTGAAACTCTCAAGGGAAGGTGATGCAGGGGAGAAAATGTGAATTAAATTACATAGATGGGTGTTTTTATGTCTTCTACCCCTTTCCTAGAATTAGTACAACTCTTAACTGTGCCAGTCCCCAGTTCACCAGCTTTGTATCCAGTCGTCATCTCATTCAAGTATGGCTTTACTTGGTGACACTGGCCATAGCTAAGTTAACTTGGCATGTTTGACTTTTGACAATAACAAAAATGGTTTTGGATTTTGTTTTATTTCCAAAAAATGTATACAATATCAGAACTTCACATTTTATATACTAGTATCTGGCTATTAGTATTTTACAGGAACCATAGTTCTTGGTGACTACATATATATATATATTTTTGTGACCTTTTTTGTAAACTAAGTGCCGTTTCAACGTTACAATCATTTTTAGGGTTATTGTAATCAATGTGAATATCATGTTTTTTCAAATCTGTTCTGAGCCTATAGTGTTTGCTTTGTGAACATGTGTATTGTATATATTCTGTATAGTTATATTGTACTGAAATTAGCTTGTTTGATATAAGGAAAATATGTATTGAGTACCTTTTTGCTAGCCTGATTGTTTAATCTTTTTAAAAAAGGTTTAAACTTTTTTTAAAAAAAAAATCTTTAAACTGGCCTTTATTACATGGTCACACATAAAGTTGCAGTTAGGAAAGGGATGGGCAGGGAAAAACTAGTTTTGAGTGTCTTTAGATAGAAACATGAGACTAAGGTTTGATTTTGTTTTCGTTTTCTCATTAAAATATCTTATGCTTTATGGAATAAAACTTCCTGCTGTTGTTATTTATTGTTTGCTGGG